TTCTGCCAGCGGCGCCTGCGTGGGGTCTCTTGTACCGTGTTCTCCTCTCCATCCTTGCTGCCGAGCCCTCAACACCAGTGGGCCCCCTGCCTTCTGGAGTTCCCATTTACCTCCCTATGTCTTTCCTTGCTTCCTTCCTTTCCATCTCTAGCAGCTAATGACATGAGAAAATGTAGATTCTCTCTGGCCTCCATGCCAGCCAATTTCATGACTGCTGCCCACTGTAATTAATGAATTCCTTTTCTCTATCTTGAGGTGTGTGTGTGTGTTTAGGCGTTTATTTACACCTTTTGTGTTTGAAACACAAAACACTACTTCCTAGAATCACTAGGAAGTAGTAGCTGAGTTAGCAGTTTATTTTAATATGTAACATAGTAAGGTGACAAAGCTCATTTTAATAGCACCAGCCATTAACCCAGTTTTCTCAGTGTTCATATGGACGTAAATAATGACACAAGAAAAACACTTTTGAGGGTAGTTACGGGAAAAGCTGACATTACATGGCTGCATAACCCAACCGACTCAGGATCTGATAATGAAAGCGTGAAGATAATAAAGAAGCATCAAGCTGCGAAAGGAAAGGAAAATTACAAAATGCTCACGCAGCGAAGCTGCGAGGAACCCCACCGAGCCAGCCAGGAGTCGAACCTGGAATCTTCTGATCCGTAGTCAGACGCGTTATCCATTGCGCCACTGGCCCTGAGATGGCACTGTTTCTCTCCGTGATGGTACTTCAAGGTTATACTGCAGGGTTTCATGGGCGGTGTAGTCTCTCAACGGCGTTCTTCAGATAGACTAAGCATTCTGGGAGATTGAAGTTCGTCAGGAACCAGACCCTGAGATTGGTGGATCCATGCCGTACGCCACTGTGCAGCCCGCGGATTGGCAGGAAAAGCCACTCCCCATCCCTCCTGTTCGGGAGCTGTGGCAGACGCTCTGGTTGTTAAGGCGACTCGTCCCGCCTTCTGGGGCACTAGTTTGACTTTGTGATTGGCTACTAGTATCAAGGAATCCCGGCGTGGACAGCGCGAGGAGAAAGATGGCGGCGATGGCGGTCGGGGGTGCTGGTGGGAGCCGCGTGTCCAGCGGGAGGGACCTGAATTGCGTCCCCGAAATAGCTGACACACTAGGGGCTGTGGCCAAGCAGGGGTGAGGGCCGGACCTCCACGAGCGGAATGCGGGGTCCGAACTCGGGGACGGAGAAGGGCAGACTAGTCATCCCGGAGAAGCAGGGGTGAGGGGGTCGGCTAGGATGAGGAGGGGAGATTTACATGATTCTGGGTCTGTCGCGGTTGTAGGTTTGATTTCCTCTGCATGCCTGTCTTCCATCCGCGTTTCAAGAGGGAGTTCATTCAGGAACCTGCTAAGAATCGGCCCGGTCCCCAGACACGATCAGACCTACTGCTGTCAGGAAGGGGTAGGGACCATCCCATATGCCCCTTAATTATTAGTATTTGTCTTTCTTGGGTGGGGGAGTGCAGACTGGAATACGCTAATTGTGGGAAAGCTTTCTCCATGGATTCGTCCAGACTCAAAAGTGGAGAAGATTCGCAGGAACTCCGAGGCGGTAAGACTGTTTGACTTCTCTGCTGGATTTTTGCTCAAACTTTTCCTCTTCATCTCCGTTCCAGGCCATGTTACAGGAGCTGAATTTTGGTGCATATTTGGGTCTTCCAGCTTTCCTGCTGCCCCTTAATCAGGAAGATAACACCAACCTGGCCAGAGTTTTGACCAACCACATCCACACTGGCCATCACTCTTCCATGGTATAGCTGAGGGGCTCCTTTCCTGCTGCATAAGAGTTCTAAAAGGGTGACTGTTCATGTGCAGTTCTGGATGCGGGTACCCTTGGTGGCACCAGAGGACCTGAGAGATGATATAATTGAGAATGCACCAACTACACACACAGAGGAGTACAGTGGGGAGGAGAAAACGTGGATGTGGTATGTCTCCCTTTGCTGCTGTACCAGGGTGCTTTACTGTACTTTTCTGTATTTGACTGAACAGGTGGCACAACTTCCGGACTTTGTGTGACTATAGTAAGAGGATTGCAGTGGGTGAGTCCATGAGAATCCTGGGATGGGTGTGGGTGGTTGACAGTTTTTCTTTTGCCTCATGTAGCTCTTGAAATTGGGGCTGACCTCCCATCTAATCATGTCATTGATCGCTGGCTTGGGGAGCCCATCAAAGCAGCCATTCTCCCCACTAGCATTTTCCTGACCAATAAGAAGGGATTTCCTGTTCTTTCTAAGATGCACCAGAGGCTCATCTTCCGGCTCCTCAAGGTGAGTGGTAGGAGGGTTCTAAAGGTAGTCCAGGCTGTGTCTGATGGTCTGACTTTTCTCACAGTTGGAGGTGCAGTTCATCATCACAGGCACCAACCACCACTCAGAGAAGGAGTTCTGCTCCTACCTCCAATACCTGGAATACTTAAGCCAGAACCGTCCTCCACCTAATGCCTATGAACTCTTTGCCAAGGGCTATGAAGACTATCTGCAGTCCCCGCTTCAGGTGGGTCTGGAGTGCACTTAGAGGAGGAAGGTTGGCTAACTTTGTCCTTTTCCTCATTCATCAGCCACTGATGGACAATCTGGAATCTCAGACATATGAAGTGTTTGAAAAGGACCCCATCAAATACTCTCAGTACCAGCAGGTACTGTGTGGTGCCCAGGGTGAGGAAAGCACTACAACCATGGGATATTCTCTCCTCCCTCCAGGCCATCTATAAATGTCTGCTAGACCGAGTACCAGAAGAGGAGAAGGATACCAATGTCCAGTGAGTGCTTTCCCCTCAATCTCAGGGACTTGAAGTCTGCTTGACTCTTCCCTTTCTTTCTTAGGGTACTGATGGTGCTGGGAGCAGGACGGGGACCCCTGGTGAACGCTTCCCTGCGGGCAGCCAAGCAGGCCGACCGGCGGATAAAGCTGTATGCTGTGGAGAAAAACCCAAATGCCGTGGTGACGTGAGTAGCAACCTGCTTGCTGGGAAGTTAGTCATCTCTCCTTACCTTATTGTCTCTGTTTCAGGCTAGAGAACTGGCAGTTTGAAGAATGGGGAAGCCAAGTGACCGTAGTCTCATCAGACATGAGGGAATGGGTGGCTCCAGAGAAAGCAGACATCATTGTCAGTGAGCTTCTGGGCTCATTTGCTGACAATGAATTGTCGCCTGAGTGCCTGGATGGAGCCCAGCACTTCCTAAAAGGTGCCCCCAGGTTGGGGTGTAGGTGGAGGGTGTCTGGAACTAATTTGACTCTCCTGCTGTGCAGATGATGGTGTGAGCATCCCCGGGGAGTACACTTCCTTTCTGGCTCCCATCTCTTCCTCCAAGCTGTACAATGAGGTCCGAGCCTGTAGGGAGAAGGACCGTGACCCTGAGGTAAAGAACCACTCTCTCTGGAAAGAAGTGGTCAACACTCTCTCTCTCTTTCTGTCTCTGACAGGCCCAGTTTGAGATGCCTTATGTGGTACGGCTGCACAACTTCCACCAGCTCTCTGCACCCCAGCCCTGTTTCACCTTCAGCCATCCCAACAGAGGTAGGTTCTTTTATGGCTGTCCTCTGACTAGACCCTTGTCACCCACATAATTATTTCCTGACAGATCCTATGATTGACAACAACCGCTATTGCACCTTGGAATTTCCTGTGGAGGTGAACACAGTACTACATGGCTTTGCCGGCTACTTTGAGACTGTGCTTTATCAGGACATCACTCTGAGTGAGTGTCTATGGCAGTAGATGGCAGAGTATACCTCTGTTTTTTCATTATTTTGTCCACACAGGTATCCGTCCAGAGACTCACTCTCCTGGGATGTTCTCATGGTTTCCCATCCTCTTCCCTATTAAGGTAGGAACTGCTTTTAAGACTCTCTAGTTAAGCACCCTGAACCTTCCTGTCTTTCTTCTTACAGCAGCCCATAACGGTACGTGAAGGCCAAACCATCTGTGTGCGTTTCTGGCGATGCAGCAATTCCAAGAAGGTGTGGTATGAGTGGGCTGTGACAGCACCAGTCTGTTCTGCTATTCATAACCCCACAGGCCGCTCATATACCATTGGCCTCTAGCCCTGCGTGCCAAGTGTCCAGAGCCTTGGAAGCAGCTTCAGGTTCTGCTCCTGTAGTACAGAAGGTGCAGTACATCTATGGGCTGTGATTCCCCTTGCCCATCAGAGAGGAGCATTTCAATCTGCTTTCCTGCCTTACATCAAGGTGGGCAAGGGATTATAATTAATTGCAGGGCTCAAGCCACCAATCTATGAAGACCTCAGGCCAGGGGGTGAGGAATTAGTGCTGGATTTGAAGCTACGCACTCAGCCTCAAGAACTCCCTGGAATATCCCTGAGAACATGGGGTTTGAACGGATTTTCAGCCTTTTTCTGTTCTTGTTTTGATGGTTTTGTGTAAGAGGAAATACAAATAAAGTTATAGCCCTTTACTGCACGACCATGCTGCCCCCTGCCACTATTTTCCCA